GGTTCCTGGGCACCGCCTTTGAGTCCACGCAGAAGGCGGTGTCCCTGGTGCAAGAGCAGCTGGGCGGGCAGGGGGGCGTCTTGGGGGGCCTCTTAGCGCTGACTTGCAGCATGAGGCAGAAGCCGAGCGCGGAGAGCGCCAGCAGCCCCGGCCCCGGGCCCCCCCTGGCCCGCAGCCCCGCCATGCTGCCCGCGATCTCTCCCTGGGGCCGGCGGCCGCGGCCCCCGCCCCACCGCTCCCGCGGCTGGGCCACCCCGCGCGGGCTGGCACCTCCCTGCCACCGGCAGCTGCTACCGCAGCCAGGGGCCCGCCTGCGGACTCCTCCTGCCCTCGGGCGCCGGCTGCGGTCCCCTCCCCTGCTCGCTCCCGCGATCCGGCTCGGGAGAGAAGAGCGGAGCGCGGAGCTGGAGCCGCAGCCGGGGCTGACCGCGCCGGGTGGCTGCGGACTGCGGCGCGGGCGGCGGGGGCGCGCGCGGGGCGGCGCGGGGCCTGGGAGTCACGGAAGGGGAGGCGTGGCCGCTGTGTGCTCTACCGGGCGGTCTCTGGGGCCATCCGCGTGTGGGGCTGCGCGTGAGTGCATGCGTGTGAGCTTGTGCTTGTGCCTCTGCTGGGCACGACTGTGCGCGCCGGTGCTCACCTGTCTCTGCACGGGCACATGCACTCACTGCCTTGTGGAGGCGCTTCGGCGTTAGGGATCCCTGTGCTTCTGTCTACCTGGGTTTCTTTGCATGGGGGGACACATCCCCTAGGCAGCATCATGGGCATGTCGTGAGTGACAGACGCATATCTAAGTTAGCATGCAAGATTAGAAGCACAAGGGCGTCCTGGAGGAGTCTGAAGTGCGCTTCTAACCGGATTCACATGTTTTTCCACGCGCCGCTGAACAGAATGTACCTTTGTGTCAGCATGAGCTGAAAAGGGAAACGCAGCCTCTGGAGCTGGAGTGGGACTGTGTGGAATTCTGGAACATTTCTCACGCTCAACCACAGCCTGTTAAAGCTGGGAAGCGCTTTGGATATTTTTCAGTCCAGCCCTTTGTCTAACAAATGAGGAAACTGAGGCCCCCTAAGCTTGCTATCGCAAGTGCTCTGTACTTTCCCTACTTAATCCTCTCAATCGTTTGAGGCAGGTGATAGTAATTCCCTTTTACAGACAAGAAAAGTGAGGCCTGTCGCACCAGAAGAAAAAGGTATCAGCAGGGATTTCCGCCCACTCTGCCCAGCTTCAAGGTTCACGGTCGTCCTTCCATGCACGGCTCTTCCAAGTGTAGCCCTGGGAGCCCGGGGGTCCTTGAGAACCTTTCAGGAAGTCTCTGAGGTAAAAACAATTTTCCTAATATTGTTAAGACAGCTAAAGGTCCTTCTGTGTCTCCTTCTCCAAGGAACCCAAGACCTTCACTTGGTTGGTGTGAGCACTCCAGGAGGCAGGCACCCTCCCTCAGCCCTCAAGCAAGCAAAAATGGGTTTAAAAAAAGAAGGAGAAGAAGCAGCAGCAGCAGCCGCCACAGAGCTTGTGACAGCTACAGCCTAAGGGCAACAGGCAGGGGAGACCAAGGACCAGAAAGAGCAGAGGCTTTTTCAAAGAAAGAGATCCCTCTCCCAGCACCCAGCGATGGCGGCAAACCCCACCCACAGTGCCTGCTAAGAACAAGTCCCACGTGAGAACAACATGGCCCCCCGAGATGCCCACAGGGACCCCGAGATGCCTGCAGTGCTTGGCTCTCCCGCTGGCCAGCTGCCCACCTGGCTCAGGCCCAGTACTCGTGAGTCAGCCGATCAATCCCAATGTTGCCAGCTCTGTCCCCTCTCCCTACGGACACATATAAGACCCTGGTCACACCTGGGAGAGGAGGAGAGGAGAGCATAGCACCTGCAGCAAGATGGATGTGGGCAGCAAAGAGGTCCTGATGGAGAGCCCGCCGGTGAGTGTGGTTGCGTGTGTGTATGTATGTGTTGCCTGTCTCCTTGCCTGCCCCACCGTGTCAGGACTACTCCGCAGCTCCCCGGGGCCGATTTGGCATTCCCTGCTGCCCAGTGCACCTGAAACGCCTTCTTATCGTGGTGGTGGTGGTGGTCCTCATCGTCGTGGTGATTGTGGGAGCCCTGCTCATGGGTCTCCACATGAGCCAGAAACACACGGAGATGGTGAGAGGTGTGGGATGCACAGCAGTGGGCACGAAGACCAGGTGGCTCCATGCCCTTTCCCCAGGTTCTGGAGATGAGCATTGGGGCGCCGGAAGCCCAGCAACGCCTGGCCCTGAGTGAGCACCTGGTTACCACTGCCACCTTCTCCATCGGCTCCACTGGCCTCGTGGTGTATGACTACCAGCAGGTGGGTATGCCCAGACCTCCTGACCCTGGGACCCCCCGAATGATCTCCAGCATTCTGTGCCTAGCTGCTGATCGCCTACAAGCCAGCCCCTGGCACCTGCTGCTACATCATGAAGATAGCTCCAGAGAGCATCCCCAGTCTTGAGGCTCTCACTAGAAAAGTCCACAACTTCCAGGTGTGTGTGTGTGGGTGAAAAGAGTGGGCTGTTTCCTACATTCCAGATGGAATGCTCTCTGCAGGCCAAGCCCGCAGTGCCTACGTCTAAGCTGGGCCAGGCAGAGGGGCGAGATGCAGGCTCAGCACCCTCCGGAGGGGACCCGGCCTTCCTGGGCATGGCCGTGAGCACCCTGTGTGGCGAGGTGCCGCTCTACTACATCTAGGACGCCTCCGGTGAGCAGGTGTGATCCCAGGGCCCCTGATCAGCAGCGGAGGAGCGCTCGGGCCACCTGCCCGGGCTGTGGAGGAGCGCTCGCGCTGACCAGGCGCTGGGGCGTCCACTGAAGCGGGGTCATCCAGGCAACTCGGGGGAGGGGAAGCTCACAGACCGGTACTTCCCACTCCCCTGATTCTCTCTGTCCATCCTCAACATTCCTTTGCTTCACAGGGTCAGTGGAAGCCCCAACGGGAAAGGAAACGCCCCGGGCAAAGGGTCTTTTGCAGCTTTTGCAGACGGGCAAGAAGCTGCTTCTGCCCACACCGCAGGGACAAGCCCTGGAGAAATGGGAGCTTGGGGAGAGGATGGGAGTGGGCAGAGGTGGCGCCCAGGGGCCCGGGAACTCCTGCCACAACAGAATAAAGCAGCCTGATTGAAAAGCAAAGGGTCTGCTTCTGTCTTCCTGCAGGGCGCAGT